CACTTGACATAATGACTTCCTGTTCCATTTATATTGTTGCCAATGATAGGATCTCATTCTTTTTTATGGCTGAAGAGTAACTTCATTGTGGAGTACTCCACTGCATACCACATAGTTAGGATTGCTAGTGAGATTGAGCACTTCATTATTTATTTATTGGTCTTAGCTTGTTTTCTCCTGTGACTTGCCTATTTATGGCATTTTCCAATTTTTTTGGTCTGTCTCTCATAGATTTGTGAGTTATTTAATGAGAGATATTTATTCTGTTTCAATTATATATATTGCAAATCCTCCCAATCTCTGGTTTATATTTTTCACTTTTTAATGATCTTTTAATTTTCATTTAATAAAGTAAAACTCATCAGTCTTTTCCTTTATGCTTTGAGTCTTTGCACTTATTTAAGAAATTCTACAATAATTAGAAAATATTTATTTTTACTATATGAGATTCAAATCCCATCGTATTGAAGGAGTAAACTGTATCATATTGAAAGTATATGCAATTTGGCCAGGCGTGGTGGCTCACGCCTGTAATCCTAGCACTTTAGGAAGCAGAGGCAGGTGGATCACCTGAGGTCAGGAGTTTGAGACCAACCTGGCCAACATGGTGAAACCCCGTCTCTACTGAAAATAGAAAAATTAGCCAGGCATGGTGGCATGAGCCTGTAATCCCAGTTACTCGGGAGACTGAGGCATGAGAATTGCTTGAACCTGGGAGGCAGAGGTCGCAGTGAGCTGACATCACACCCTGGGCGACAGAGTGAGACTCCGTCACAAAAAAAAAAAAAAAAAAGTATATGGAATTTGGTTTTAACATTTTATTTTTTTTGAAACAAGTTCTTGCTCTGTCACCCAGGCTGGAGTATATTGGCAGCATCATAACTCATTGTAACCTCAAACTCCTGGGCTCAAGCAATCCTCCTACCTCAGCCTCTCAAGTAGCTAGGACTACAGGTGTGCACCAATATACCCAGCTAATTTTTTTTTTATACCCAGCTTATTTTTAAAATTTTTTTTTTGTAGAATCAGTGTCTTGCTATTGCCCACTCTCGTTTCAAATTCCTGGCCTCAAGCCGGCAATTCCCACTTCAGCTTCCCAAAGCAAGAGATTTCAGGTATGAGTCACCATGGAAATTTGGTTTTAATGTGTTACATCTAGTTTTAATATCTCAGGAGTTGAATTAATAATTCATCATCTTTAGAGAGAGTCACCTGCTTCAATGTAGCAATTAATTCCAAGCAAGTGTATAATCAGAATTCTTCATGTCATTTTTCTGAAAACACAAGCAGTCTAATTTTAAGAAATGGCTTGGTTTTCAACTTAAACATTTAAGTTTAATTTATAGATTAATGTATTAAAATTTTTAAGGGCTTGTTCTTACCTCTATAAATTCCTCAATCCCTGTTCTTTGGCTATCAAATTCTTCTGTCTTTGCTTCTAGTTTTCAGTTTCTGAAATATATACCTACATATAAACAAATTTCTTCCTGTCCCCAATTTCCATTTATTCCATCTTTGGTTTCCTGAACAGGGTTCACTTAAATTTATTAGTTTTCTAAAGACTCCTCTAACTTTTTTTGGGGGTGTGACTAAGGAGTTTGCTGTCAACTCTATTCTGCCCATAATCTTCATTTCTTAATTAAATGAAGAAAGGAAAGAAAAGCTGGAGGGAATGAATGATGGGGAGCCTGGGTGCCCTGAGGAAGGACCCCACTACACTACTGACAATTTATGCTGTTAATCTTTCTCCCATCCTTCCCCAAGGAGACCTCTGGCCTTTTACCAGAGTAACTGCACTGGGGAAAGGGGAATGATCAGACTTTTCAGGGACTTACTGGATACTGGCTCTGAGCTGACATTTATTCCAGGGGACCCAAAACATCATTGTGGTCCTCCAGTTAAAGTAGGGGCTTATGGAGGTCAGGTACTTAATGGAGTTTTAGCTCAGGTCCCACTATAGTGAGTCCAGTGGGTCCCTGGACTCATCCTGTGGTCATTTCCCCAGTGTCAGAATGCATAATTGGCATAGACATACTTAGCAGCTGGCAGAATCCCCACATTGGCTCCCTGACTGGTAGGATGAAGGCTATTATGGTGGGAAAGGCCAAATGGAAGCCATTAGAGCTGCCTCTACCTAGATAAATAGTAAATCAAAAACAATATTGTAAAAACAAACAAAAAACAACAACAAAAACCAATATCGCATCCCTGAAGGGAGTGCAGAGATTAGTGCCACCATCAAGGACTTGAAAGACGAACTCTCCTATTTGGCCCGTGCAGAAGAGAGATGGATCTTGGAGAATGACAGTGGATTATCGTAAGCTTAACTAAGTGGTGACTCCAATTGCAGCTGCTGTGTCAGATGTGGTTTCATTGTTTGGACAAATTAATACATCTCCTGGTACCTGGTATGCAGCCATTGATTTGGCAAGTGCCTTTTTCCCCATTCCTGTTTGTAAGACCCACCAGAAGCAATTTGCCTTCAGCTGGCAAGACCAGCAATATACCTTCACTGTCGTACCTCAGAGGTATATCAGCTCTCCGGGTTTGTGTCATAATCTTGTTTGCAGAGATCTTGATCACTTTTCCCTTCCGCAGGATATCACACCAGTTCATTAGTTCATTACATTGATGACAGTATGTGACCGGATCTAGTGAGCAAGAAGTAGCCAACACACTGGACTTATTGATGAGACATTTGCATGCCAGGGGATGGGAAATTAACTAAAATTCAGGGACCTTCTACCTCAGTAAAATTTCTAGTGGTCCAGTGGTGTGGGGCCTCTCAAGATATTCCTTCTAAGGTGAAGGATAAGTTGCTGCATTTGCCCCCTCCTACAACCAAGAAAGAGGGACAACGCCTAGTGGGTCTATTTGGATTTTGGAGGCAATACATTCCTCATTCTGGTGTGTTACTCCAGCCCATTTATCGAGTGACCTAAAAGGCTGCCAGTTTTGAGTAGGGTCCAGAACAGGAGAAGGCTCTGCAACAGGTCTAGGCTGTTGTGAAAGCTGCTGTGCCACTTGGGCCATATTACCTAGCAGATTCAATGGTGCTTGAGATGTCAGTGGCAGATAGGGATGCTATTTGGAGCCTTTAGCAGGCCCCCATAGGTGAATCACAGCAGAGGCCTCTAGGATTTTGGAGCAAGGACCTATCTTCTGCAGATAACTACTCTCCTTTTGAGAGACAGTTCTTGGCTGGTTACTGGGCTTTGGTAGAAACTGAATGTTTGACTATGGGCCATCAAGTCACCATGTAACCTAAACTGCCTGTCATAAACTCGTGCTTTCTGACCCATCTAGCCATAAAGTGGGGCATGCACAGCGGCATTCCATCATCAAATCGAAGTGGTATATATGTGATCAGGCTTGAGCAAGTCCTGAGGGCACAAGTAAGTTATGTGAGCAAGTGGCTCAAATGCCCATGGTCCCTGCTCCTGCCATCTAGCTCTCTTTCCCCCAGCCTGCACCAGTGGCCTCATGGGGAGCTCCCTGTGAACAGTTGAAAAAGGAAGAGAAGACAAGGGCCTGGTTTACAGATGGTTCTGCATGATACGCAAGCACCACCCAAAAGTGGACAGCTGCAGCACTACAGCTGCTTTCTAGAACATCCCTGATGGACAGTGGTGAAGGGAAATCTTCCCAGTGGGCAGAACTTCGAGCAGTGCACCTGGTTGTGGACTTTGCATGAAATGAGAAATGGCCAGATATGCGATTATATACTGATTCATGGGCTGTAGCAGATGATTTGGCCGGATGGTCAGGAACTTGGAACAAGCATGATTGGAAAATTGGTGATGAAGAAATTTGGGGAAGAGGTATGTGGATGGACCTCTCTTTTTGAGTGGTCAGAAACTATATTTGTATCTCTTATGAGTGCTCACCAAAGGTGACCTCAGCAGAGGAGGATTTTAAAAATCAAGTGGATTGGGTGACTTATTCTGTGGACACCACTCAACGTCTTTCCCCAGCCACCCCTGTTATCACCCAATGGGCCCATGAACAAAGTGGCCATGGTGGCAGGGATGGAGGTTACACACGGGCTCAGTAACATGGACTTCCACTCATCAAGGCTGACCTGGCTATGTATGACCACTGCTGAGTGCCTGATTTGCCAGCAGCAGAGACCAACACTGAGCCCTTGATATGGCACCATTCCTTGGGGTGATCAGCCAGCTACTTGGTGGCAGGTTGATTATATTGGACCTCTTCCATCATGGAAAGGGCAGCGGTTTGTCCTCACCAGAATAGACACTTACTCCAGATATGCGTTTGCCTATCCTGCATGGAATGCCTTATCCACCATCATGGTATTCTGCATAGCATTGCCTCTGACCAAGGCACATACTTTACAGCTAAAGAAGTGCAGCAGTATGTTCATGCTCTTGGAATTCACTGGTCTTCTCCTTATCATTTTGAAGCAGCTGGATTGATAGAACGGTGGAATGGCCTTTTGAAGTCACAATTACAACATCAACTAGGTGACAATACTTTGCAGGGCTGGCGCAGAGTTCTCCAGAAGGCTGTGTATGCTCTGAATCAGTGTCCAATATATGGTACAGTTTCTCCCATAGCCAGGATTCACGGGTCCAGGAATCAAGGGGTGGAAGTGGAAGTGGCACCACTCACCATCACCCCTAGTGGCCCATTAGAAAAATTTTTGCTTCCTGTTCCCGCAACATTACGTTCTGCTGGCCTAAAAGTCTTAGGTCCAGAGTGGAGAGTGCTGCCACCAGGACACACAACAATGATTCCATTAAACTGGAAGTTAATATTACCACCTGGACACTTTGAGCTCCTCCTACCTTTAAGTCAGCAGGCTAAGAAGGGAGTTACAGTGTTGCCTGGGGTGATTGGCTTGGACTATCAAGATGAAATCAGTCTACTACTCATCTTGAAATCAGTCTACTCTTCCTTACCTGATGGAGGTAAGGAAGAGTATGCATGGAATACAGGAGATCCTTTAGGGCCTCTCTTAGTATTACCATGCCCAGTGATTAAGGTCAATGGGAAACTACAACAACCCAATCCAAGCAGGACTAAAAATGACCCATACCCCTCCGGAATGAAGGTTTGGGTCACTCTACCAGGTACAAAACCACAACCTGCTGAGGTGCTTGCTGAAGAGACACAGGGAATACAGAATGGGTAGTAGAACAAGGTTGTCATCAGTACTGACTATGACCACCATTACCAGTTGCAGAAATGAGAACTGTAATTCTCATGAGTATTTCCTCCTTATTTCGTTAAGAACATGTTTATGCATGTATACAGTTTGTCTAAGAAAATATCTTCATTTTCCTTTTTCCTTTATCATGTGACATAAAATTTATTGACTTCATATCAGCATTTAAGTGGTAACTTTATGTAATAGCATTTAGTTTAAGGATTAATGTGCTTCCAGCTTTACAAAGGATAGGGATAGCTGTATTATGTTAGGCATAATTATGACCTTATTATTGTCTTTATTTGAAGATTATGTATGATTTCAGGAGATGTATATGCGTTCAAGTTGACAAAAGGTAGACTTCTGATGGTTAATATTGAGTGTCAACTTGATTGGATTGAAGGATGCAAAGTATTGTTCCTGGCTGTGTTGTGAGGGTGTTGCCAAAGGAGATTAACATTTGAGTCAGCGGACTGCGAGAGGAGGACCCACCCTCAAGCTGGGTGGGCACAATCTAATCAGCTGCCAGCATGGATAGAATAAAAGCAGGCAGAAGAACATGGAAGTACTGGACTGGCTGAGTCTTCCAGCCTCATCTTTCTCCTGTGCTGGATGCTTCCTGCCCTCAAACATCAGACTCCAAGTTCTTCAGCTTTTGGACTCTTGGACCTACACCAGTAGTTTGCCAGAGGCCCTTGGACCTTTGGTCAAAGGCTGAAGGCTGCACTGTTGGCTTCGCTACTTTTGAAGTTTTGGGACTTCAACTGGCTTCCTTGCTTCTCAGCTTGCAGATGGCCTATTGTGGAATTTCACCTTATGATCGTGTGAGTCAATACTCCTTAATAAACTCTCCTTCGACTGCTAGCTTTTTTTTTTTTTTTTTTTTAGATGTGACGAAGGAGTTTCCTGTCAACTCTATTCTGCCCATAATCTTCATTTCTTAAACGAAGAAGGAAAAGAAAAGCTGGAGTGAAAAGTTTTGAAAGAGAAAAAATTGATCTCTGTAATAATTTTCAAGAATTTTTACTGCAACTAAAATTCAGTGTTTAGTTTATGAAGAAAAAAATGAATGGCTATAGTACATACATTTCCATGGTAACAGAAGTGCTAAATACGGTATTAAAAATGGCAAGATATGCCTGTAATCCCAGCACTTTGGGAGGCCGAGATGGGCGGATCATGAGGTCAGGAGATTGAGACCATCCTGGCTAACACTGTAAAACCCCTTCTCTACTAAAAATACAAAAAATTAGCCGTGCGTGGTGGCGGGCGCATGTAGTCCCAGCTACTCGGGAGGCTGAGGCAGGAGAATGGCATGAACCCAGGAGGCGGAGCTTGCAGTGAGCCGAGATCGCACCACTGCACTTCAGCCTGGGCTACACAGTGAGACTCCGCCTCAAAAAAAAAAAAAAAAAAAAGGCAAGTTGTTTATATAGGATTTATATTGCAAGAAAAAGAAGAAGGGGAAACAAGATTTAATAGATTTAGTGGCTGGGTACAGTGGCTGATGCTTAAAATCCACCACTTTGGGAGGTCGAGGTGGGCGTGAGAGGTGACAGCTGCTGGCAGTCCTCACAGCCCTTGCTCGATCTGGGCGCCTCCTCTGCCTGGGCTCCCACTTTGGCGGCACTTGAGGAGCCCTTCAGCCCGCCGCTGCACAGTGGGAGCCCCTTTCTGGGCTGGCCAAGGCCAGAGCTGGCTCCCTCAGCTTGCGGGGAGGTGTGGAGGGAGAGGTGCAGGCGGGAACCGGCGCTGCGTGCGGTGCTTGCAGGCCAGTGCGAGTTCCGGGTGGGCGTGGGCTCGGCAGACCCTGCACTCGGAGCAGCCCGCCGGCCCCACTGGCCCCGGGCAGTGAGGGGCTTAGCACCTGGGCCAGCAGCTGCTGTGCTCAATTTCTCGCGGGGTCTTAGCTGCCTTCCCGCAGGGCAGGGCTGGGGCCTGCAGCCTGCCACGCCTGAGCCTCCCCCCCGGCCTCCGTGGGCTCCTGTGCTGCCTGAGCCTCCCCGACGAGCACTGCCCGCTGCTCCAGGGCGCCCAGTCAACCACCCAAGGGCCGAGGAGTGCGGGCACAAGGGGCGAGACTGGCAGGCAGCTCCACCTGCAGCCCCGGTGCGGGATCCACTGGGTGAAGCCAGCTGGGCTCCTGGGTCTGGTGGGGACTTGGAGAACCTTTTTGTCTAGCTAAGGGATTGTAAATACACCAATGGGCACTCTGTATCTAGCTCAAGGTTTGTAAACACACCAATCAGCACCCTGTGTCTAGCTCAGGGTTTGTGAATGCACCAATAGACACTCTGTATCTAGCTACTCTGGTGGGGCCTTGGAGAACCTTTATGTGGACACTCTGTATCTAGCTAATCTGGTGGGGAGGTGGAGAACCTTTGTGTCTAGCTCAGGGATTGTAAACGCACCAATCAGCACCCTGTCAAAACAGACCACTGGGCTCTACCAATCAGCAGGATGTGGGTGGGGCCAGATAAGAGAATAAAAGCAGGCTGCCTGGGCCAGCAGTGGCAACCTGCTCGGGTCCCGTTCCACACCGTGGAAGCTTTGTTCTTTCGCTCTTTGCAGTAAATCTTGCTGCTGCTCACTGTTTGGGTCCACACTGCATTTATGAGCTGTAACACTCACAGCGAAGGTCTGCAGCTTCACTCCTGAGCCAGCGAGACCACGAACCCACCAGAAGGCCGAACACATCTGAACATCAGAAGGAACAAACTCCGGACACGCTGCCTTTAAGAACTGTAACACTCACCTGAGAGTCCGCAGCTTCATTCTGGAAGTCAGTGAGACCAAGAACCCACCAAATTCCGGACACAGGAGGATCACTTGAGGCTGAGTTCGTGACCAGCCTGGGCAACAGGGAGACCCTATCTCTACAAAAATAAAAACTTAGCTGGGGATGGTGGTTCATGCCTGTAGTTCCAGCTAAAATATATGTATTTTTTATTAGTCAATTTAAATAAGTAAATAGATAATAAAAATTTTAAAAAGAGACAAGAGAATGGCGGTTACATGGGCCAGTTGACTTGTGAAAATTCATTAGACTGGACACTTGTCATCAAACTATGTAATTATACATTTTTCTGCATGAATATTTTCAATTAAAAGTTTATTAAGAAAAGATGGAGCCATTGCAATGTATGGATCTTGATTCTAATAAAAAGGCATTTTTTAAAGCCCTTTTTGCAATTGGGAAATCTGAGTACAATATTTGATGACATGAGTTATT